GTCCACTGACAGATGAATGGATAAAGAAATTGCAGCATGTATATAAAGTGGAATATTATTCAGTCATAAACAGAGAATCCTGCCGTTTGTCACAAGATAGATGAAACTGGAGAATATTATGCTAAGTGAAATAAGCCAGACACAGAAAGAAAAATGCTGCACAACTTCACTTATATGTAGAATATTAAAAAAATTAAAAAGAAGAAGTAAGAAAAAAGTCAAATACACAGACAAAGAATAAAATGGCAGCTGCTACGTGTGGGGAGTGGACGGGAAGAGGGAAATCAAAGGGTACAAAGTTGCAGATATATAGGATAAATAATTTAGAGATCTAAGGTACAACATGAGGACTGTAGTTAATAACACTGTATTAAAGATTTTTGCTAAGAGAGTAGATTGTGGGTGCTCTTGCTACAGTGCACAAAAAAGGGTAACTATATGAGATGATGGATATGTTAATTTACTTGACTATTTAAAAATTTTACTACATGACAAAAATTCTGGAGTTGAAAATGAAAAATTAAAGAGGGATTCAACAGCATATTTGAACTGACAGAAGAAAAAAATCCATGAACTTGTAAACAGGTTAATTGAGATTATCTAATCTAAGCAACAGAAAGAAAAAAGAATGAAGAAAAATGAACGTAACTTTAGAGACCTGGGGGACACACTCACGCTACTAGTATTCACATAATATGAGCCCTAGAAGGAGAGGAGACAGAGAAAATGGATGAAAGAATATTTGAAGAAATAATGGCCAAAAACTTCTGAAATTTGATGAAAAACGGCATCAAATCTGCATATCCAAGAAGCTCAACAATCTCCAAGTAGAATAAACCTCAAGACCAAGACACATCATAGTCAAACTATCAAAAGCCAAAGACGAAGAATCTGGAAAGCAGCAAGAGAAGTGATTCATCCCACACAAAGCCCCCACCAGAACATGACTTCCTAGAACCATGCTCCCGGAACCAATGCTGACAGAATCTAAGGTAACAATCACTTGTGAGTCATCAACAGCACTGCCCTATCAGTGAAGTCAAAGATTGAAGAGGAACTCTTTCAAACCTTTCAAGTGCCCCCTCCTTTCCTTAAAGTCTTTTATAGGGGTCCCCTTCTTGGCCATCTCCATCCTGTGAGTCAGGACTGAAAGGGCACAGACAGGTCACTGCCAGCATTGTTGGGGCAAGCCTGCAAGCACGCATCACTGGGGATCTGACATGACAATGGCCGCCTGCCCCCTCTGAGGGCTACAGGACTTACCCCAGTGGGAAGCAGCTAAGCAGTAAGTAACTGTTGGCTTTAGACTGTATAGTATCCTAAAATACACTCTCCTCCTCCCCTCTGAGGTCAGTGGGCCTGTCTTCTGTGTCCCAGGCTCGTAACAGAGGACATTCACACGTGAGCATGCCCATAGGCAGATAGGAACAATTCTCAAGTGAGTACACCAAAACCTAAATTCATTCGGATTCATAGATCTGTCTTTTCTGCTGCCCCCACAGGGTCTGACCAGCCGACCTGGACCTGGCCAAGGGTCCTGTCATCCCTCATGGCCACCCCGCCATTCCGGCTGATAAGGAAGATGTTTTCCTTCAAGGTGAGCAGATGGATGGGGCTTGCCTGCTTCCGGTCCCTGGCGGCATCCTCTCCCAGTATTCGCCAGAAGAAACTAATGCACAAGCTGCAGGAGGAAAAGGCTTTTCGCGAAGAGATGAAAATTTTTCGTGAAAAAATAGAGGACTTCAGGGAAGAGATGTGGACTTTCCGAGGCAAGATCCATGCTTTCCGGGGCCAGATCCTGGGTTTTTGGGAAGAGGAGAGACCTTTCTGGGAAGAGGAGAAAACCTTCTGGAAAGAGGAAAAATCCTTCTGGGAAATGGAAAAGTCTTTCAGGGAGGAAGAGAAAACTTTCTGGAAAAAGTACCGCACTTTCTGGAAGGAGGATAAGGCCTTCTGGAAAGAGGACAATGCCTTATGGGAAAGAGACCGGAACCTTCTTCAGGAGGACAAGGCCCTGTGGGAGGAAGAAAAGGCCCTGTGGGTAGAGGAAAGAGCCCTCCTTGAGGGGGAGAAAGCCCTGTGGGAAGATAAAACGTCCCTCTGGGAGGAAGAGAATGCCCTCTGGGAGGAAGAGAGGGCCTTCTGGATGGAGAACAATGGCCACATTGCCGGAGAGCAGATGCTCGAAGATGGGCCCCACAACGCCAACAGAGGGCAGCGCTTGCTGGCCTTCTCCCGAGGCAGGGCGTAGCCAGCATGCAGGTGCAGGGCCCTGTGGTCCAGACTCCCCTGGGTTGGGATTCAAGTCCAGGGTGAGCCCATGTGCTGGAGAAAATACACACTCATTGGTCTCCTTGCTTTGAAAGATCCAATAAAGTCCTGAGGCAAGGTTTGGAAAACCAACTTATTTGAGGAAGGCTGGCTGCATTTTTTCC